GGATTTTATTTTTATTTTTTTGAGACAGAGTCTCACTCTCTCCCCCAGGCTGGAGTGCAGTGGCGCGATCTCGCTGTAACCTCCGCCTCCCCGGTTCTATGGGATTCTCCTGCCTCAGCCTCCCTAGTAGCTGGGGTTACACGCGCCCGCCACCACGCCTGGCTAATATTGTATTTTTAGCAGAGACAAGGTTTCACCAGGTTGGACAGGCTGGTCTCGAACTCCTGACCTCAGATGATTCACCTGCCTAGGCCTCTCAAAGTGCTGGGATTACAAGCGTGAGCCACCGCGCCCGGCCATTCTATAGTTCATTTTCACCACAAAAACAAAAATGAAATTCACAACAAGCAAAACTTCAGAAGGGTACAAAGGTAGAGAGCAGTGTGAGCTAATTTTACAGTCTTTCAAAGCATACAGACTGATGGCATCAGCATTAGAGGTGCATGCATTTTAATTAGAATTGTGGTGGTAACATTCATAAAACTGAAAACAAAAAACGAAGAAGATAACTTCTGGGAATCGGGACTTTCAGTGGAGGCGGGGTGATGAGAAAAGGAATATTTACTGTCATCCAACAACTTTGTCTTGTACTTTTGTCATAGGTATTATGCCAGTAATATCCCTGAGAATGTATGGGGCAGGTCTAGCTCTTTTTTTCCTAATAAATTCATTCACACAACAATCAAAACAGCAAGAAAAGGAAGAGATATCCGCACGGCGGCGGCAGGCCGGGGCCGTTCCAAGGGCCTGGCCGGAGGCCACAGGCCAGACGCGGCGGAACCCTCCCGGAGCCGCGCCCGGGCGCGCGCGGGAAGCGGAGGCGGAGTGGGCACGTGCGGCACTTCCGGGGCGGGGCGGGCACGCAGCCCTTCCGAAGGCCCGCGCGAGCCGCTAGTTTTGCCCACGCACTTTTGGCACAGCCGCGCCACGCGATCGGCGATCTGATTGGCCCGCGCGGGAGGGCGCGCGGCGCCAAACTTGCTTCCCGTCAGCCCCCGCCCGTCCCGCGGGAGCGCGCACGCTCGCGCACCCGGATCCCGGCTCCTGCATCCAGTCGCCATTCGGGAGGCCGCTGCGCTGCAGGGCCTCGCGGAGCCGCCCGCGACCGCGAGCCGGGCCCTCCGCGCGGTCCATCGCCCACTGGACGCCGCCCGCGGCCGGACCGGTGAGGAGCGAGAGCGAGCGGGGGAGGGGCGTTTACTTTTCTTTTTTTTTTTTTTTTTTTCCAGGTTCAACTTCTCATCTTTGTTCTTCTTCATATACTATAGGCTGTTTGCTGTGGTTTAGTCAAAAAGCCATGTAGAATGCCTGCCTTTTGAAGACCACTTTTAAGGTGTCTAGTAAGACAGCAGGTAAGTCTAGTAGGGAAAGCATGCTTAGGAGATGTTAATTTTTTTTTTTTTTTTTTTTTTTGAGATGGAGTCTTGCTCTGTCACCAGGCTGGAATGCAGCGGCATGATCTCAGCTCTCTGCAACCTCCGACTTCTGGTCCAAGCGATTGGCCTGCCTCAGCCTCCCAAGTAGCTGGGACTACAGGCACACGCCACCACGCCTGGCTAATTTTTGTATTTTTAGTAGAGATGGGGTTTCACCATGTTGGCCATGATGGTCTTGATCTCCCGACCTCGTGATCTGCCTGCCCGGCCTCCCAAAGTGCTGAGATTACAGGCATGAGCCACTGCGCCCAGCCTATACATTTTTTTAAAATAATGGTTTTGTAATTAATAAAGGGAGAGCCTGCATTTCTAATCTGTACTGTTCTTTGAGGAGGAGTAAATATCATTACCGTCAATAAGGGAAGGTGTTCAGTCTTTCTCATTAAAGAGAAGCACATTAACACAATAGTGAAATACTAGCTTTCACCTAGGTTGTAGCAAGGATTAGGAATTTATAGGAAATTGTCTCTCATATATACACGTTGTTATGCAGTAATAGAAGTTTTTGAGAGTTTGGTAAAATGTATCAATTTTACACACAAATGGCCAAGTAATCCATTGCTAGGAATTTTCCCTGCAGAAATACCCTCACATGCACAGATAAGTACAGGGAAAGTCAGTGCTTATTCCATATGTAAAAATGTCTTAGAGATAAATTCTAAATGAGAGTAAGTTGCCAGATAATATGTTTAATATCCCATTTGTGTAAAGCATGTGTGTTGATCAATATATGCTTAGGACATTTCTTCCAGGACACATGAGTACACTGGCTACCCCTAGGGACTGACACTCTGTATCTCGTACTGTGTGAATGTGTTTTTAACTGTGAGCTTCTATTCCCTTTACTACTTAAGAAGACTGGTTTACAATTTTTTTAAATTCATGTTTTCCGGCAACTGTGTTCCAGCTGCTGGGGTGTCCTCTGATTTGCCCTTTGGTTGGTATGCGCCTTCACATCATTCAGGATCTCTGCTGGAATGTCCCATGCATAGAGGTCTTTTCCAACGGCCTCTACATCACTCTCCACCTTATCTTTCCAACTCATGAACGCCATATTGCAAAGCACTGCTTTAAGCCTAAGTGCCTAGAACATTGTAGGACACAAAGTTATTTATTTATTAAATGAATTAATAGAATACTATATTGGGATAGATTAAACATTACAAAATATGTTGACATGAAATCAAGCCAGCATCATGTTTTAAAGTCATCTTTTTATAGCTAGATTTAATTTATTAAGTGCTTTCTGCAAAAGTTTTAGTCTCTTGTTCATCCTTAAATAGCCAAGATTTAATTTTGATATTCACTCATCTTTGTGTGCTGAGGACTTTTGTACTCGGAGTTTGAGAGTCAAAGTATAAAGCACATGCAATAGCTAATTCTAGAGTCAGGCTCACATCACTGATAGTCCTATAGCCTGGACCAGAGAAAGTCAGGTAACTTCTCTGAACCTGTTTCTTCATCTGTAAGTGAAAATAATAGTTGAGTCATATCATTAGGATTAAATGAGATGATGTATGTGAAACTCCTAGCAGAGTGCCTGGGACTGTTCTATATCTCCTTTTTCTTCAAATTCTCCCTAGAGATACTATCAAATAAAGCACGCACTGTTCTAGACTTAAAATTATGCAGTTATAGAATGGACTGACAGCATTTTATTCAGAATTACAGTTCATGAAAATAATTTATTCCTACTTTATTGCAGCAGTATTGAAAGTTTTTAAAGAATATAACCGTGTGTGTTGGTAACAGACAGAAGAATGGAAGCATTCCAGGAACTTCGTAAACCATCAGCACGTTTGGAGTGTGACCATTGCAGTTTCAGAGGCACAGACTATGAAAATGTACAAATCCATATGGGTACCATCCATCCAGAATTTTGTGATGAAATGGATGCTGGTGGGCTAGGCAAAATGATATTTTACCAGAAAAGTGCAAAGTTATTTCACTGCCATAAATGCTTCTTCACCAGCAAGATGTACTCTAATGTATACTATCACATCACATCCAAACATGCATCCCCAGACAAATGGAATGATAAACCAAAAAATCAGTTGAACAAAGAAACAGATCCTGTGAAAAGCCCTCCTCTTCCTGAACACCAGAAAATACCCTGCAATTCAGCAGAACCAAAATCCATACCTGCCCTTTCAATGGAAACACAGAAACTTGGTTCAGTTTTGTCTCCAGAATCGCCAAAACCTACTCCTCTTACTCCCCTGGAGCCTCAGAAACCTGGCTCTGTTGTTTCTCCTGAGCTACAGACACCTCTTCCTTCTCCTGAGCCTTCAAAACCTGCCTCTGTTTCTTCTCCTGAACCTCCAAAATCAGTCCCTGTTTGTGAGTCTCAGAAACTTGCCCCTGTTCCTTCTCCAGAACCACAGAAACCTGCCCCTGTATCTCCTGAGTCAGTAAAGGCTACTCTTAGTAATCCCAAACCCCAGAAGCAGTCTCATTTCCCGGAAACATTGGGGCCACCTTCAGCCTCATCTCCAGAGTCACCAGTTCTAGCTGCTTCCCCAGAACCTTGGGGACCATCCCCAGCTGCATCTCCAGAATCTCGGAAGTCAGCCCGGACTACCTCCCCTGAGCCAAGGAAGCCATCCCCTTCAGAGTCTCCTGAACCTTGGAAGCCGTTCCCTGCTGTCTCCCCAGAGCCTAGGAGACCAGCCCCCGCTGTGTCACCAGGCTCTTGGAAACCAGGGCCACCTGGGTCCCCTAGGCCTTGGAAATCCAATCCTTCAGCATCATCAGGACCTTGGAAGCCAGCTAAACCTGCTCCATCTGTGTCTCCTGGACCTTGGAAACCAATTCCTTCTGTATCTCCTGGACCTTGGAAACCAACTCCATCTGTGTCTTCTGCATCCTGGAAATCTTCATCAGTCTCACCCAGCTCCTGGAAGTCTCCCCCTGCATCTCCTGAGTCATGGAAGTCTGGCCCACCAGAACTCCGAAAGACAGCTCCCACGTTGTCTCCTGAACATTGGAAGGCAGTTCCCCCAGTGTCTCCAGAGCTTCGCAAACCCGGCCCACCACTATCCCCAGAGATCCGTAGTCCAGCAGGATCTCCAGAGCTCAGAAAACCCTCAGGGTCACCAGATCTTTGGAAGCTTTCTCCTGATCAGCGGAAAACTTCTCCTGCTTCACTTGATTTCCCTGAGTCCCAGAAAAGTTCCCGTGGTGGTTCTCCTGATCTCTGGAAGTCTTCCTTTTTTATTGAGCCTCAGAAACCTGTCTTCCCTGAGACCCGAAAACCAGGTCCTTCTGGGCCATCTGAGTCCCCCAAAGCAGCCTCAGATATCTGGAAGCCTGTTCTCTCTATCGATACTGAGCCTAGAAAACCTGCCCTGTTTCCCGAGCCTGCCAAAACAGCCCCTCCTGCTTCTCCAGAAGCACGCAAACGTGCCCTTTTTCCAGAGCCCCGGAAGCATGCCCTTTTCCCTGAACTCCCCAAATCTGCTCTATTCTCAGAATCACAGAAGGCTGTTGAGCTTGGTGATGAACTACAAATAGATGCCATAGATGATCAAAAATGTGATATTTTGGTTCAGGAAGAACTTCTAGCTTCACCTAAGAAACTCTTAGAAGATACTTTATTTCCTTCCTCAAAGAAGCTCAAGAAAGACAACCAAGAGAGCTCAGACGCTGAGCTTAGTAGTAGTGAGTACATAAAAACAGATTTGGATGCGATGGATATTAAGGGCCAGGAATCAAGCAGTGATCAAGAGCAGGTTGATGTGGAATCCATTGATTTTAGCAAAGAGAACAAAATGGACATGACTAGTCCAGAGCAGTCTAGAAATGTGCTACAGTTTACTGAAGAAAAAGAAGCTTTTATCTCTGAAGAGGAGATTGCAAAATACATGAAGCGTGGAAAAGGAAAGTATTATTGCAAAATTTGTTGCTGTCGTGCTATGAAAAAAGGTGCTGTTTTGCATCATTTGGTTAATAAGCATAATGTTCATAGCCCTTACAAATGCACAATCTGTGGAAAGGCTTTTCTTTTGGAATCTCTCCTTAAAAATCATGTAGCAGCCCATGGGCAAAGTTTACTTAAATGTCCACGTTGTAATTTTGAATCAAATTTCCCAAGAGGTTTTAAGAAACATTTAACTCATTGTCAAAGCCGGCATAATGAAGAGGCAAATAAAAAGCTAATGGAAGCTCTTGAACCGCCACTGGAGGAGCAGCAAATTTGATAACACAGTGTGAATATTTGTTCTACAAAGGTGTTTGTTGGAACCATTCTTTGTAAGTATAGCTTATCAGATAGCATAGTTGGATCAGTAGATGACATGTATGGTGTACCGTGTTTCACTGTCTCAGTTGTGTTACTAAGAATGAGCATTTGATCATTTTTTTCTGGTCTCTGTCTATGTGACTATCTTGTAAGTCAATAAATTTCTGTATAGTCCAGATGGATTAAACTTCTCATTTCTTTTAAATATGTATGAATAATAATACAAGGAAGTAGGCATTCCATTTAATAATCAAGAGCAAGTTGTACTCAAAGCATTCAGTTAAAGTGTATCTGTGTGTGGAACTAATTTCAGACAATAGAAAATATTAGTTGAAATGTTTAAGAATTAGGCATGAAAAATAAATTTGAGAAATTTTGTTTCCTTACATGTATTTTTAAATCATAAGAGTTATTTTCTATCTGATGTAAAATTAGTTTATAAATCTTAATCAGCTTCTAGATGTTTATTAGCTTTTATGTCATGAAATGTTGGAGTCTCAGGGTTGCTGATTTTCTGCTAATGGGAAAAATTGACTAAGTCTTTAAAATAGTTTGCAGCCTTCTCCCACAGGAGACAAGTGAAAGATAAGTGTGATTTTAGATCTTTCTTGTCCATAGTTGTTTTCAGTGGAGTCTTCCATTCTGTATCTTACCCTAAGATCTGGTTCTTCCCTCCCCATCCCCACCCCCCACCCACCGCCTGCCAGCTCACACTAATAGATGATTCTTAATTGCCAAATGTGTTAGAGTTTGTATATCCTACTCCTGGGCCTTACATGTCGCCTGTTGGGGCTTAAGACCAGGTTGATAAGTAGGAACTGAAAGTCTTCCAGATTCACAGTAGAAAATTTTATAGACATTTCTGTTAAAGAAATATATCGATTTTATGTTTTTCAATTATGTTACTGTAAATACCTTGTACCTGTTCATGGATTATTTTATTCTAAAATATTTTGTCAAATGTGTATCAACCAAATTAAAAAGAAAGGTTTTCATGTCAGCAACATCTTCATGTGTGTTTTCTTTTGTGTA